ATCAAGAATGTGCTGCACCCGGACGAAGAAGGCGCTAAGCGCCTCAAATCCAACAGTTGAAAGCCAACAACAAGCGGAAGAACTCTTTCAGAAAGACTCCAGCCTGGGTGAGAGGAGTGAGAACTTGTCAAAAAAAAAGAAAGAAAGAAGAAAAAGAGGTCTGAGAGGGGAAGGAGGAAAATCATTTTTATTTACTGAACATCTTTTAAAGATTTCACACCACAGAACTATGCCCTTTAATTCTTATAACGCTAAGAAAGCCCTTATTCATATTCACCACCCTTTTTACGGGAGACAAAAGCTCAGAGTATCTCGCTTTACCTCAAACTATTAAGAGCCAGAGCTATCGTCATACCGCAGGTCTCAGTCCTTGCCTCCCCCATTATCCACTAGCAAAAGTATTTACACTTAATTGCAAGCAACGAGTACAGAAAAACTGAAAGAAGGAATGGAAGAAAACGCCACATCCACTGCTAAAACCTTGGGTCAGAACACGTCCGCGAGGCTTTCCAGGGCCAAAGCCTTACTTAAATCTACCACGGTTGTCGCTTCCCCTCCAGTCCCTCACTTTTCATCCCACTCACTGACAAAGAAAAGAGGGGGTTCAGGCCGCGGTAATATAACCCAGCCTGGCGGTGGGTCTGAAGGGACAGAAGAGAAAGGTTCGCGACCCGCCCACACCCTTCTCTAGGTAGAAGTGACAACCAAGGAAGGATATGAGGAGTCGGGGCAGGACGGACGGCAGTTCCCGGCGGCATAGCTCCTCTGGCCAGCTACTTAATTCTTCCAGGGGAACCGCGCTAGCTGGGACCGCACCTTCCTGAGACATACTTTCGTCAAACAGGAGAGCTTCAAACCAGACCCGCCAAAGCCCAGACCGGAAACTCGCAGTCCCGCCAACCCTTGCGCGCTCTCCGCCGGCTCCAAAACCATAGAGAGGAGGGCGGCTGGTTTCTTGGTGAGCCCGGGTCCCTCAAGGCCGGAAAGAAAGTCGGGCTTCTCTAGCCCCTGGAGGACTCGACTCACTGGTGCGCGATTTAGGTCCGGAGGAGGCGTTGTGAGGTGAGCTTTTTCAGAAGCGCGATCCCAGGACACGTCGGGAAGCAAGCATCCCCAGGTCTGGATCACTGTAAACATTACATTCAAATGGGGAGGTGAGGGCCAGAAGTCCCCACTTCTGGGGTCGGATTTGTTCCGGGACCTGCAGCCGGAAGTGACTCCAAGCCTTGCAGCGTGATGGGAGAGGAAAGAGGCGCGTTCCTAGCCGCGGGACTGGGTGACCCGCCTCTCCCCCAAATTGTAAATCTTGTATAAAGGGAACAAAGATCCCACTTGCCAGAACTGTGAAAATTGAGGCAGATGGTATAGTGTCTAGCGCAGTAGATAGAAGATTCTCAATAAAGTTGCTTCTTATTTCTACAGGTCTCTCCAAACTACTGCAGTGCCCTAGTTTGCGTTTGCTCTGCCACCGAATTAGTCTTTACTAATTATTGCCAAATTACCCCCACTTCTATACACTTAGGGCTGCTGTTCTCGACTAAATGTTTGGAGTGAAGTCTTGGATGAATTTACACACACCAGGCCATACCTATGCATGTTTTTAAAGGGACGCTGACTTACCAAAATAAAATACTGCACCTCTTCTGTAAAAGACAGAAGTGAAGTTATTCTGGAAGCTTAGGGGGTGAATATGGTTGGACACAAATCAAGACAGCTGAAAGACAGCAAGTAGCTAGGCTGTCCTGTCTGAATATCTTGGACTTTATGTTTGTCCAGGTGGTAGTGGTGGTGGTTGCTGTTGTTCTTCTGTTTGTTTTTATAGTTGATTTTCTTCTCCCACTTTGGAACCCTTAAGGTGTGTATGAGTGTCCAAATCTCTTATCTCTCTTTCTTTCTTTTTTTTTTTTTTTTCTTTCCAGAGCTGCTTGGAAAGAGGACCAAAGACGTCTAAAAAGTCATTTGGAAATATCTCTAAATATTTGTTACCATGTATAAGCTGCTAAAGAGAAATTGGGCCCAACAAAACTAATTGAATAATTGAGGCAGATTTGTGTGTATCATCAAATTCTATCCAGAAGTTGAAGAATCTGAATTTAAAGATTGTGTGCATTTAATAAGAGGATGACCTTTCAGTTTAATTTCACTATAGAAGACCATCTGGAAAATGAATTAACACCCATTAGAGATGGAGCTTTGACCCTGGATTCCTCAAAAGAGCTGTCAGTCTCAGAAAGTCAAAAAGGAGAAGAGAGGGACAGAAAATGTTCTGCAGAACAATTTGACTTGCCTCAGGATCACTTGTGGGAACATAAGTCAATGGAAAATGCAGCTCCCTCTCAAGACACAGACAGTCCACTCAGTGCAGCCAGCAGTTCAAGGAACTTGGAGCCACATGGAAAACAGCCCTCCTTGAGAGCTGCCAAAGAGCATGCTATGCCTAAAGATTTAAAGAAGATGTTAGAAAATAAAGTCATAGAAACATTACCAGGTTTCCAGCATGTTAAGTTATCAGTAGTGAAAACCATCTTGTTGAAAGAGAACTTCCCTGGAGAAAACATAGTTTCAAAAAGCTTTTCTTCTCACTCTGATCTGATTACAGGTGTTTATGAGGGAGGCTTAAAAATCTGGGAATGTACCTTTGACCTCCTGGCTTATTTCACAAAGGCCAAAGTGAAATTTGCTGGGAAAAAAGTCTTGGATCTTGGTTGTGGATCAGGTTTACTAGGTATAACTGCATTCAAGGGAGGGTCCAAAGAAATTCACTTTCAAGATTATAACAGTATGGTGATTGATGAAGTAACCTTACCTAATGTAGTAGCTAACTCCACTTTGGAAGATGAAGAAAATGATGTAAATGAGCCAGATGTGAAAAGATGCAGGAAACCAAAAGTAACACAACTATATAAATGCCGATTTTTTTCTGGTGAGTGGTCTGAGTTTTGTAAGCTTGTACTAAGTAGTGAAAAACTTTTTGTAAAATATGATCTCATTCTCACCTCAGAAACCATTTACAACCCAGATTATTATAGTAATTTGCACCAGACTTTCCTTAGACTGTTAAGTAAAAATGGACGTGTACTTTTGGCCAGCAAAGCACATTATTTTGGTGTAGGTGGAGGTGTTCATCTCTTTCAGAAGTTTGTAGAAGAAAGAGATGTTTTTAAGACCAGAATACTCAAAATAATTGATGAAGGATTGAAGAGGTTCATAATTGAAATAACTTTTAAGTTTCCTGGTTAATTAACATTCACTGAGTATCCAAAATGAAATAAACAGAAGGACCAAAAATTTGAGTGTTTGATTTCTGTTTTGCTATTATT